AAAGCCTACGGTTCCTGCGACTTCTTCACAAACCCCTGCAAAAATGAGTCGGCCCGTACTTACCGTACATCAAGGGAATGACAAACACCCCCGCCGCAGCTTCTAGGAAGAAGGGCTGATTTCATTCCCTTACCTGTCCTGAGCTCATCCCCGTCTTCCGCCACCGCTCCCTTTTTCCCACGCTTCGGCATTCCCGTTACGAACGCCCTTGGGCAGCTGTACCGCGTCACCCACCGAAGCAATATTTTTACCGCGTTGCCTACAGACGCAAAGAAATCATGAAACCAGCTAAGGCTGGGGAGAAGACTCCTCCCAAGAGCGTCCCCGCACCAGGTCCCGCCTTTCAAACCACGTTATCTCTAAATCCTTTCCCCGCCTCCGTGCATCATAGGCCCTTCAGCCCCTCACCCACGAAACTAGATCATTTCATAGTGCCTTGTACCCTACTCGCGAGATCTGCCCTCCAGCCAATTGAGGATCTTAATTAAGGGTCCTGACTCAAGCTTGCCGTTCAGACTGCCAGCGAAGCCCCTCTTATGAGCAAAAGAGCAACCCCGTATCTGCACCGGCCCGATGGCAGCCTAGCTCCTCCTAACCCGAGCACAAAGAAGGGTGCACGCTGAGCCCCCACGTGGGTAGCGGACCTGGTCACGTGATCAGAGGCGCGCTTGTCGTGGCCGAAGAATGCGCGTGATTGGTCTGTCTGACACCACGTGACGGAGACGCTTAGCCTCGCCTCCCTCCTCTAATTCTCTAGGACACTTAGGTCCCCAACCCTCCCTCGGGCTGTTTATCGTTGTGCCAGATGCACAGCACATTGTGTGACACTGACTTAAGATTCTAACTATGTGCAAGAGGGAAAAAAACAGTGGAGAAGGCTGGGCTGGACCACGGGAAAGAGATAGGAAAACGGATACGAATGTAAGGCACAGAGTTGGCTCGGCGTCCCTGGCAGTTAGGAAGACAGGTCCCTGGAGGGGCCTTGGCGGGTCTCCGCTCGCGGGAGTTCCGCGGTGTCTTTCCCAGTGCTATCTGCAGGCTGGCCAGCTTCCTCTGCGCTCCGGAAAGCTGCGGCCCAGCGCGGACTAGTGAGGACCTCCACAGCTCCTGACATTGCCAGGAGTCCTGTCGGCGTTTTCTCCCAGCCTCCGCCATGCCGGCGGTGCTGGGTTTTGAAGGCAGCGCCAATAAGATTGGCGTGGGCGTGGTGCGGGATGGCAAGGTGCTGGCGAACCCGCGGCGGACTTACGTCACGCCTCCTGGCACAGGTTGGTGAGTAGGGGACTTAAGAGTTTTCCGCCCTGTGATCTCTGACCTATGTTCATTTTCTAGGATTCCTTCCAGGTGATACAGCCAGGCATCACCGAGCTGTTATCCTAGACCTGCTGCAGGAGGCACTAACAGAGTCTGGATTAACCTCCCAGGATATCGACTGCATTGCATACACCAAGGGTATGGCTGGGAGAGTGGTCAACGATGGAGGATAGGATTATAACTTCCATTTCTATCTCCCTAGGCCCTGGCATGGGTGCCCCACTGGTTTCTGTGGCTGTTGTGGCCCGTACTGTGGCCCAACTGTGGAATAAGCCATTGGTGGGTGTGAACCACTGTATAGGCCACATTGAGATGGGCCGCCTCATCACTGGAGCCACCAGCCCAACCGTGTTGTATGTGAGTGGAGGAAATACGCAGGTATTTAGAGGGCTCTACCCACTCCATCTCAATGGGGTTTCATGGACTTCCTCATCACCCTTAGGTGATTGCATACTCGGAACATCGTTACCGTATCTTTGGGGAAACCATCGATATTGCAGTGGGTAATTGTCTGGATCGTTTTGCTCGAGTGCTGAAGGTAAGCCAGTGGGGCTGCAGAGAACATAAAATTTCCCTCCTTCCTTATTTTTTTCTTCTGCTAGATTTCTAACGACCCAAGTCCAGGATACAACATTGAACAGATGGCAAAGCGGTAAGGGGACATAAGGTGGAAGCAGGCTGGCTGCTTAGTGCCTCGTACGCTTATTCCCACATAGAGGCAAGAAGCTAGTTGAGCTGCCATACACTGTAAAGGGGATGGACGTCTCATTCTCAGGGATCCTGTCTTTCATTGAGGTGAGTGTGAGAGGTGATGAGACGGGCACTTTGTTGATTCTTTTGTTTTTCCCTTTAATTGTAGGATGTAGCCCATCGGATGCTGGCCACAGGCGAGTGTACTCCTGAGGATCTGTGTTTCTCCCTGCAGGTAATGCAGTAAAAAACTGGGACAGAAAGTTGTCTAATATTTTCTCCTTATCTGTCCCTGACAGGAAACTGTGTTTGCAATGCTGGTAGAGATCACAGAGCGAGCCATGGCACATTGTGGCTCCCAGGAGGCCCTCATTGTGGGAGGAGTGGGGTGTATGTATTATTGAAAAGTGTTCCTCTTTCCTCTAAGCTAATCCTGTTCCCTGCCTCTTTGTAGGTAATGTGAGGCTACAGGAGATGATGGCAACAATGTGCCAGGAACGTGGAGCCCGGCTTTTTGCTACAGATGAGAGGTAAAGACACTTTCCCTTTGGTTTCTTTTTTAAGATCCCAATTTTCATCTCTCTTGCATCCCAGATTCTGTATTGACAATGGAGCGATGATAGCCCAGGCTGGCTGGGAGATGTTTCGGGCTGGACACAGGACCCCACTCAGTGATTCTGGGGTTACACAGAGGTGAGTGATTCACCTCTTGGTGAGGGTAGATTCTCTCCACCATGTTTCTTCTGTTTTTCCACAGGTATCGGACAGATGAAGTAGAGGTGACCTGGAGGGACTAATAAGATCAACAGAATCAGAGTAGATAGTTCCTTAATCGGAACCCAAAGGACCCCGTGCCTCAATCTCTATCCTGATGTCATGGGAGTCCTAGCAAAGCTATAGACTCCAAGCAAGGCTTGGGGTCCTTTATGGAACCCCAGGATGACTCAGCAATAAAATATTTTTGGTTTTTTGGTTTTGTATGTTGGTGATTGGATTGTGTTGTTCAGGACCAATGTAGATTTGGTGCTGGATAAATTCTTGTTGGAGCTTGCTGCTGTGGAACCAAGAATGAGGTATCTTTTTTTTTTTTTTTAAGAAACGGAATCTTGCTGTGTTTCCCAGGCTGGTCTCGAACTGGGCTCAAGCAGTCTTACCACCTCAGCCTCCTGAGTAAGGATGCCATTGTGCCTGGCAACAATAGTAGTATCATAACTATTATTATAGCATCGGGTCCCGTGCTAACTGCTTTACATTCATTCTCTCATTTAAATTCTTTGAAGTAGGTGTGCAAGACTTCTCTCAAAATAGCCTGGAGGCTCACACCTGTTATCCCAGTGCTGTGGGAGGCCAAGTCAGGAGGATCCCTTGAGCCCAGGAGTTTGAGCCCAGCCTGGGCAAATAGCAAGACACCATCTATTTGAAAAATGTAAAAATTATCTGGGCATGGTGGCGCACATCTGTAGTCCCAGCTCCAAGGGAGGCTGAGGCGGGAAGATAGCTTGAGCCCAGGAGTTTGAGGTTGCAGTGAGCTGTGATTGAGCCACTGCATTCCAGCCTGAGTGACAGAACAAAACCTTGTCTCTTAAAAACAAACAAACAAACAGCCTGGAGATTGGTCTAACTTGTAACTCTAAAACTGCCTCTACTCCGTATACTTTCTCCTACATG